GTGAGACAGGTTTTATTAGAGTTCAGAGGAGAGAAAGATCACTCCTATGTAGGAGGCACACAGAATTAATAAAGCTAGAAGAAACAATAGAAAGGGAAAGATGTCTTAACTGGGAGGGAAGGACCATAAGAACAAAGGCTCAAAGCTACGTCCAACATATCTCTACTGCTTTGTTGAGTGGTTGACCAGTGAAGACTGCTGGTAGCAGGCAGATGGGTCCAGAATGTATAAAATGGACTGGATATAGAAGATCCTCCTCCTTTTTCTCTCTACTTATTTTTCCTCTAATGTGATGACTGCTACCTGCTCCCATGACATTTTGCTCAAATGGTCTTGAAACTCACAAGGATAAGAATGTCCCTCCAGTCTATACAAAAGGGAGAAACAGGATTGATAAGGAAGGAAGAACATGCTTATCTATAAATCCACAATCTGATGGAGGAACTATTCTGCAGAACATTTGGTGAGGTTAAAAGAAAAAGGAAAGCAGCCCATCATTTGATTGTTGTAGGAACCTTCTACTAGCCAAACAGATGGAGGCTGAGGCTGATCTGTTGATACTGGGCAAATGGCAAAACTGGAAAAGGCAATAGGAGGTGACCATCTCAGCTTCTGCTGGCTGAGTAATTGGGCTAAAAACAACCTAGTGCCTTTCGGCCTATTTTTGTCACTTTTCAGAATACAACAAATAAATTGCTATATTGGATTTAACACCAACCATTAAGAAAGAATGACTTTATGGCATGGAAGATGGAGGAGCCTTTGATGACAGTGGTCCTGATCTCTTGGAAGTTTTTTTTAACAAACTTTTTATATGAGAACATGTTTAGATTTAGAGCACTATTACAAATGTAGTGAGAGAATTCTTATATACCCCATACCAGTTTCCCCTATCTTTATCTTATATTAGTATATACATTTGCCACAATTCATTAACTAATTTTGATATACTACTGTTAATACTTTATTCAGATTTGCTGTTTTCCCCTAGTGTCTTTTTTTTTTTTTTTTTTTTTTTTTTTTGGTGGTTGTTCTTGTTCCAGGATCCCATCTGGAATACCACGTTATATTTGTCATTAGATTTGTCATGTCTACTTAGGCTCCTCTGGGTTATAAGTTGACCTCCTCTTGATCTCAGCTCACTGAAACCTCTGACTCCCGGGTTCAAGCTATTCTTGTGCCTTAGCCTCCCAAGTAGCTGGGATTACAGGCATGTGCTACCACGCCCAGCTAATGTTTTGTATTTTTAGTAGAGATGGCGTTTAGCCATGTTGGCCGAGCTGGTCTCGAACTCCTGGACTCAAGTGATCCGCTTGCCTCAGCCTCCCAAAGTGCTGGGATTACAGGCATGAGCCACTGTGCCCGGCCACAAATAGATATTTTAAATATGACAATAATACATGCTTTGGAGAAAGGTAAAGCAGGATAAGGGAGTAGGGGGTTCTGAGGTGGAATGATGGGACTGTTACTTATATACAGCAGTTGAAGAAAGCCCCATTGCTAAGGTGGCATTTGAGCAGAGACAGGGAGGAAGCAAGGGAATGAGCCATGCGCATACCACTAGGAAGAGTATTTCAGGCAGAGGGAGCAAACAGTGCAAAAGCCTGAAGCAGGAGTGGCTTGGAACACTCCAGGAACAGCAGGTTGGTCCATGAGCCTGGAGCAGGGTCAGCCAGGTAATGAGATGGAGTGAGTGAGGACAAACACAAATTTGGGCAGGTGGTGTCTGGGATGGAATCACGGAAAGCGCATGTGAGTGGCTGTCGTGGGAGCTGTGTACTGCTGTGGAGTTGGGCTATAGAGGTCCTTGTGGGGACTTGGTCTTTTTCTTTGAGGAGAGAGGAGCTATTGGAGGCTTTTGAGCAGAGGAATAGGGTCATCTGATTTCATATTTGAAAAGGACCACTCTGGTCACTCTGAATGTTGCAGAAGTAGAAAGACCAGTTAAAAAGTCTTTTACTCTACTAGTATATTTTATCTTAATCTATTAATCTTGATCTATTTGTATGCATATTTCACATGTAGTAATTGTGTACATACAGTTTTGCCATCTGTGTATTTTAACATTTTTTTTCTGTTGCTCTGTAGTCCTCAGGTTTATAACATTCAGTGGCTGCATAATAGTTTGTGTATTAGTCTCCTACTGCTGCTGTAAAAACTTACCACAAATGGAATGGCATAAAAGGATACAAATTTATTATCTCACAGTTCTGGAGGTCAGAGTCCTAAAATCAAGGTGTTGGCAGAGCTGCACTCCTTCTGGAGGCTCCAGGGAGAATCCATTTCCTTGCTTCTTCCATCTTTTAGAATCCACCCTCACTCCTTGACTCATGGCCTCTCACTCCATCTTTAAAGCCAGCAGCATCTTCAAACCTCACCTCTGCTTCAGTCACCACTTCTCCTATTCTGAACCTCCTGTCTCCCACTTCTACACACTTTTGTTATTACTTTGGGTGCATTTGGATAATCTCCCCATTTTGAGGCACTTAATTTAATTACATCTCGAAGATTCCTTTTACCATGTAAAGTAGTATATTCACAAGTTCTGGGGATTAGGATGTGGACATCTTTGGGGACATTATTCAGCCTACCACAGCTGATGTTTTGTAGTTTACTTAACCATTCCCATTGTTGAATACTTAGAAGGCATCCAGTTTGGGGCCATTTTGATATTCCTATACTTCCTATAATTATATACTTTGACCTTCTTTTCTTTCAGATTGTGTCTCTTAAGATAAATATCCAAGTTTAGGTTTCCTGGAACAAAGAGCATGAACATCTTATGTATTTGCTTCCAAATACAGTTAAATTATTGGTAAATATATAAGGATGTCAGTTTCCCTACAACGTCACCAGGTTTGCTTTCTGTCAATTAAAGGTGTGTTTCCAGTTTGTTACAAAATGACATTTTATTGGTGTGTTTATTTTATTTCCTTGCTGGCTAGGTTGAACCTTTTTGGAGTGTGCATGGCGGCATATGTCATTTGTATTTTGAGAATAGTGTTATGTTTATTTTGCTTTTTAGTTGTATCTGGAGCTAGAAGAATGGGGACAGGATTAGACTATTGCTTAAGTAAGGGCATAAGGCTAGCATGAATAGATGATGTATGCAGAACTATGTTGCTTTCAATTCTCCATCAAAGGAAGTGATTTCCAAAATTAAAAGGGTGTTACTAAAAGGGATTTGGATGACAATGAAAGAAAATCCAGGTAATTTGAATGCATTTACCTCTCTGGGGCACACTGGATTGTATCTCAGGGTTAGCAGGGTTGAAGGAGTTAGCAGGCATCATCTTTGAGCCATTGCTGGTGATTGTTGAGTGAACTTGGAGAGTGGCAGAGGTTCCAGAAGACCAGAGATATGCAAATGTTGTTCTATATAGCTTTTGACAAAGTTGAATTCCTAAAACTTTCAATGTGTGAAATGCACCCTTGCAAAATTTCTGAACTATCATCATATAAATTATTTAGGAGTCCAGAGAAGAGATTGCATTGATCCTTAGGAACCAGCATAAATCTACTAATGCGTAGTGACCAATTGTCACATTTTCTTTTATAAAAGGGGCTTCTATATTGGAAGATAATGCCAAAGACATCAAAGCATTTGACAAATATCTCTCACCGGTCTCCTTACGCACATAATAGAGAGATGTTGGAGGATGACAGAATAATGCAATAAATTCATAGCTGATTCTATTCATATGCCATAACATAGGTAATGACTGAGTGTTCGTCAGCCTAGAAAGAGGTTTCTAGTGGCAGGTATTTAGGGTTTTCTTGGCCCCAAACTGAAGCAGGATCCTTAGAACTTGGATAGAGATCTGAAAAATTCATATGTATGTGGCTGATGATGTAAACCTATAGAATAAATCTTCATAATATGAACTATGAAAATAGGCCAACACCAACTAGGTACATTTAACAGAAATAATGAGAACTTCTAAAATTGAGGTTGTATTTATAATTGAAACAACAGTTGATTTTCTTTATTTTTGGCCGTCTTGAATTTCACCAATTAAAAACAGTAACACTTGTATAGTGAAAATGACTTTTTAAGGTTAATTCATGTATGGTAGGAGAATGCTGGGTCCACCTACATATGGTTGCTATGAGAGCATGCTATAATAAAGAATTGCTGGACTGAGAGGAAAAGATGTGAGTACTGTTCCTGTCACCACCATAAACTAGTTGTCATCTTGGGCCAGCAGTTGGCATCACCTTCCTTGGATCTGCGTATTCTCATCTGAAAGCTGGAGATGACAAGGGGTGGGGTGAAGTTAGTCACTTTGCTCCATTCCGGCTGTCATGTGATATGAGGCAGTACAACTTGATTCTCATGTTCCTTGGCGAGTTTGGCCAAATTTCTAGACTTTTAAATGGACCCTTCCACATATTTCTAGCTTAAACAGACCCTTTCAGGCCCTCTCTGAGAAGGGGCCCCTTTTCTTTTAATCTGCAAGTTCCTTCAGATCACCCTTCTTCAGGATCATATTAAACTATCCACATTTTCAACGCTTCAATCCAAGTTTCAAACAGTGTACTTGAGCCCACTTTGATCTCAGGAAGGCCAACATTTTTTTTTTCTTCTTTTTGGGCTCAGGCCCATGCCTCAACATTTCTGGATGAGCCTATACCCTCTTCTTCACCGGCCAAAAAAGTTCTCCATGGCTTTACCATGGGGTCCAGCCTTCAGTTTCTTCATTCTCCGTCAGCCGACCCTGAACAATCCTGGCCACCGTTGGCATTTGATCATCGACTGTTTCTCTAGCTTCCTCCCCAGCACCACTATTTTGATTCTGCTGTAATCTTTATGACCATTTAATTTTGAATTTTTAAACTTCATATTTTATTTTCCTATTTCATATCTTCACATTATCATTTGTAAAGGAGTTTAAAATATTTCATGTGCCTCGATTTACTCTTGCATAGTCTGATTTTCCCCTCTTATCAGTCCTCAAATATCATCAACTCTTTGTTTTCTGCTCTTATGGGACGCAACATTTGTACATCTTCATACAATCTAGCCTTTGGCTTCTTTTGTCTATATACTTAGATTAACCTCTCAGAGTTGGAGATCTTTGACTGAGGGATATAGTAGTATAGTTCTTGATCCATTTTGGGTACCTTTATTTTGACTGACAAAGACAAGAGGCCACGTTAGCACATTATATTCTTTCCTTAAAACTTTAAAATATTTAAGAAGGCAGCATTTATATTTAAACATAAATTTCAGCCTCCTTCTTGGGGCTTCCCTTAATACCAAAGTAATTTTGGTTGGAGGAATGTTTTGCAGGCTGTGATATCTCAGATTGCAACACTTCTCAGCCTGCTGTTTCCTGTGCTTCTCCTCCAGCTCCTTCCACTGAGAATTCTCCCCAGGCAGCATTTTCACGCTTTCAGTGCTCATTTCAGGCACTCTCTGCTCTGCTGTGCCTATGCATGCTTGAGGCTTTGCCCTAAACTCATGTGACCTGCATAGCTAATTTCAGGTTCTCAGTCTAGGCTTACTACTGCTGAACCCAAGAGACTGATGTATTGCCCAGACTCCTGCACGCTGTCTGCCAGCCACAGGTACATTCTGGGGTCATGTATTATGCTCCTGGTTAGCACATTGGGCAGGGAACAAGCTACCCATTGTGGCTGTGACCAGGTATAGAGTCTCTGCTTATCTGAAAAACAGTTCTTTGACCTCACTACCTGTGGCCATTCCTTCCTGCTACTGTGTCCTTGATCAGCCAGCTCCCCACCCTTTGCCTAGAAAGCATTCCCAATCCCTACCAGTAAGATAAAGGGAGCAAAACAGAAAGCCAGTTCTGTGTGGCCCAAGGCTCTGCTATATATGTGTTTGCATCCAGTGTCTGAATTTTCTCCCTGAAGAAATGGAAGATCTTGGGACGGATCTTTTGGTAAGATTTAGATGTTGCGTAGCTCCTAACAATTGAGGTAGGCATTATTATTTCCATTTTACAGATGAGGAAGCCAAGGCCCAGCAGAGCTGAGATGTGACTGCAGAGCCGTCCAACCCCAGTCCTGTGACCTTTCTCTGGTGCCTGATACCTCTCAGCATTTGAGGGCCTTTTCTCTTCCTGCTTCATCTCTAAAGGTCCTTCTAGGAGAGAGGTGAAAGGTAATTCTTTTGAAAATACCTATTTTAAAGCATAAATGATGACCAGAAATTTCTATTTTAACAGAAACCTGGCAAAGAAAACGGTCTCGACAATGAGTAGGCCACCCATCACTACTAACTACAGATGACTTGCCATTTCATTTACAAAGGTAAGGAAATAAAGTCTGTATTTTTAATTAATGAAGTTCAAAGGGCAGTGTGTTTCTCTTGTAGATGTCTTCTGCTGCTGAAAATGGAGAGGCAGCACCTGGAAAACAAAATGAAGAAAAAACCTATAAAAAGGTGAGTGTGCATTTTATTTTCTAAAGAGGAACGACTAATGTTGAGACCCTTGTTTTCTTTGCAGACTGCATCATCTGCTATTAAAGGTGCTATTCAGCTGGGAATAGGATACACAGTGGGTAATCTCACTTCCAAGCCAGAACGAGATGTTCTTATGCAAGACTTTTATGTGGTGGAAAGTGTGTTCCTACCCAGGTAAGAACATTTTTATTTGTGATGATTTCCATCTTTCTCTCTCTTTTTAATATTTTGACTTCAGCGAAGGGAGCAATCTGACCCCAGCACATCACTACCCAGACTTTAGATTTAAGACATACGCTCCATTAGCATTCCGATATTTCAGAGAACTTTTTGGTATCAAGCCTGATGATTACTTGGTAAGAACCTGTCATTTTTCTTCCTTCTATAGATGTTTTAATGTTTATTCATTTACCCTTTTAGTATTCCATCTGCAGTGAACCTCTAATAGAACTGTCTAACCCTGGAGCCAGTGGATCCTTGTTTTTTGTGACCAGTGATGATGAATTTATCATCAAAACAGTTCAGCACAAAGAAGCTGAGTTTCTTCAGAAGCTACTGCCAGGCTATTACATGGTAAGGAACTGCACATCATTAATGCTTCTACTTGTAAATATATTTTTCTTTTTTTGGTTTCTAGAATTTAAACCAGAATCCAAGGACTCTTTTGCCAAAATTTTACGGACTGTATTGTATGCAATCAGGAGGCATTAATATCAGGATTGTGGTGATGAACAACGTTTTGCCACGCTCCATGAGAATGCACTTTACATATGACTTGAAAGGCTCAACGTATAAGCGAAGAGCATCCCGTAAAGAGAGAGAGAAATCCAACCCCACATTTAAGGACTTAGATTTCCTGCAAGACATGCACGAAGGGTTGTATTTTGATACGGAAACATACAACGCGCTTATGAAAACACTTCAGAGAGACTGCCGGGTAAGGAAGTTTGATTGTTGTGATTTCCTTTGTGACTGGCTTCCTGGTTCTTTTTCTCATTCAGGTGCTAGAAAGCTTCAAGATCATGGATTATAGCCTTCTGTTGGGAATTCATTTCCTGGACCATTCCCTCAAAGAGAAAGAGGAGGAGACCCCACAAAATGTGCCTGATGCTAAGCGGACTGGGATGCAGAAGGTTCTCTACTCAACAGCCATGGAATCTATCCAGGGTCCAGGGAAATCTGGAGATGGGATAATCACAGAGAACCCAGACACGTAAGTGCAGCCACACACCTACCCACCCTCTTATCAAATATTTTCTCTTTTGCTCCATCAACAGAATGGGAGGCATTCCAGCTAAAAGCCATAGGGGAGAAAAACTACTTTTATTTATGGGCATTATTGACATTCTGCAATCATATAGGTAAGAAGTTTGAGGAGTGGTCTTTTATTATTATTCTCATTTCAATTTTTCCATTTATATTTAGGTTAATGAAGAAGTTAGAACATTCCTGGAAAGCTCTTGTTTATGATGGGGTAAGTGACTTATTTTCCTTATTATACTGTATGACCCTGTGATCCTGGGTTTTTGTCTTTTCAGGACACTGTTTCTGTTCATAGACCAAGCTTTTATGCAGACAGATTTCTTAAGTTCATGAATTCCAGAGTTTTCAAGAAAATTCAAGGTAAGATTCTTATGAATTTTTTTTTTTACTTTTATCTGTATTTGTCCTTTTCCTTTCTGTCTAGCTTTGAAGGCTTCACCGTCTAAGAAACGGTGCAATTCAATCGCCGCCCTAAAGGCCACTTCACAGGAGATTGTGTCCTCAATTAGCCAGGAATGGAAGGATGAGAAGCGGGATTTGCTGACTGAAGGACAAAGTTTTAGCAGCCTTGATGAAGAAGGTAAAGATATGTAACTTTTTTAAAAAGACAAATTCATGAATGTGTGTGTTGCTTTCGTTCCTAGCCCTGGGATCCCGACACAGGCCAGACCTGGTCCCTAGCACTCCATCACTGTTTGAAGCTGCTTCCTTGGCAACCACAATTTCATCTTCTTCCTTATACGTCAATGAGCACTATCCACACGACAGGCCTACACTCTATTCAAACAGGTAATACTTAGTGCAGTCAAATAACCCATCAGCTCATGCCCATCATTCATCTTTATTTTTCCAGCAAAGGGTTACCTTCCAGTTCAACATTTACCTTGGAAGAGGGGACCATCTACTTGACCGCTGAGCCCAACACTCTGGAAGTGCAGGATGACAATGCTTCTGTGCTTGACGTCTATTTAGTAAGTAATTTTTTAGTTTCCTCTCCTCCACTTAGTCTCACACCTGCTTTTTTGCTCCCCCCAGTAAGTGAAAATGGTGATCACCTAAGCACATGGATGAGACGTGAGCACAGTTATGGCAGAGAAGTTTCTCCGCACCAGAATTATCCACAGCAACTTGGCTGAGCCCCACTACACACAGAGAAATCATCAACCTGACTTAAGAGTTTTCAAGATGTCAACTTCAGGCTGATCAGCAGATGGGATGTGAAAAATACTACCCTATTCTATCATTTGCTGTTGCTTGCTGAACTGTGAAGAACTGCATGAACTATATTTAAGCTGCTTTCTGTACCATTGCCAATCACCTTTTTGGAGTTGGAAGTGCTATTTTCCTATGGACTTTTGCATTATTTCATTGTGCATGCATCCAGTGATTATACATAAGCAACATATGTAATCTGCTTATATATTTTTAAAAATCCATCCACACACATGGTAAATTAAGTATAAATTCTTTTGCAAAATTATAGTTCATGTCATTGAAAGTTTAAATTGGTTTCATTTAAAGATCAATATACTAGGTCTGCCTTCACTTTATAGAAAACTAGCTTCTATAAAGATTTTTTCACTGTTTACTAGTGAAATGAGAAAAGCAAAGCTATTTATAAAAGGCCTTATGTCGTGTACATACATTGTCTTTGAAATATTTGTGATCTAGTTTATTGCTTGTAAAAGAGAAATTATATAATTTATTTAGTAAATACTACTGTAAACTATAGTTTTGTGAGAGAAATAAAATATTTTGTTCTCAATTGTGGTGGTACATCGATTCCAGTGATTTATG